CCTCAGCCTCCCAAAATGTTGGGATTACAGGCGTGAGCCACCGTGTCTCCATGCATTTATGATATGTACAGTTTTTCTGTGTGTATGTTACACTTCTTTCCCCTTCCTTCCTTCCTTCCTTCCTTCCTCCCTCCCTCCCTTCTCTCTCTCTCTCTCTCTCTTTCCTTCTTTCTTTCTTTTGACAGAGTCTTGCTTTGTCACCCAGGCTGGAATGCAATGGCTCGATCTCGGCTCACTGCAACCTCTGCCTCCCGGGTTCAAGCGATTCTCTTGCCTCAGCCTCCCAAGTAGCTGGGACTACAGATGCATGCTACCACACTCGGCTAATTTTTTGTATTTTTAGTAGAGACGGGGTTTCACCGTGTTAGCCAGGATGGTCTTAAACTCCTGACTTCGTGATCCGCCCACCTCGGCTTCCCAAAGTGCAGGGATTACAGGCGTGAGCCACTGCACCTGTCCTTCTGTGTGTATGTTATGTTTGAAAACAAAGTTTAAAAAAGGGAACTGCTCTGGTTGAAGCCCTGGGAGGGGCAGGGAGATGGAAGGCAAGGAGCCCATCCACAGCTCTGTCCTTCTCCTGCAGGCAGCCCTTGAGGGCTCCTTAGAGTATTAGCTTGAAATCCTTCATCTGTCCCAACAGAGCTCTGAGAAGGTCAGTGACTTGCCCAAGGTTCTGCAGAGCCAGCACTAGAACTCAGGTCTCCTGACTCCCAGGCCAGGGCCCTGGAGGCTAGTCCTTTCCTGAAGGGCTGGTGTCACGAGTAAGGACAAGGGGTGGCTAGGCAGCCTCCTTCCTGATCTCAGCTCCCTTAACATGAGTCTTGGGAGGAGGGCCAAGACTCTGGTATGAATGATGCTTTTCTCATCCTGGAGCAACTTCCTTTCTGGGAATTGGGTGTCTCCTTCTGGGCAAAGACAATAAAATTCATCCAAAGGGCCAGAGGAGCAGGGTTCCTCCGGCCCCCACCCAGATGGGCATCACGTGGCTCCCAAGTTAGCAGTCCAGGAAAATTCCAGCCCTTGCATACTTGGCCTCACACACCCATCTGCTCACTCACCCTGGCACATTCAGCCCCCCTAACCCACCTTGAACATTGACCACCACACACTCCCTGGCACGCTCTTCTCACCCTCAACTTCTGCCACCTCTCCCTGGGCAATACTGCCAGCCTTTCCCTAATCTCAGAGCTGCAGCCCTGCCCTGTCACTCACCTCAAACCTGCCATGTCCCTGGGGCTACTGAAATTCCAGGCAGTGGGTGAAGAGGACGAGGAGGATGAGGAGGGGGAGAGCCTGGACTCTGTGAAGGCACTGACAGCCAAGCTGCAGCTGCAGACTCGGCGGCCCTCATATCTGGAGTGGACAGCCCAGGTCCAGAGCCAGGCCTGGCGCAGGGCCCAAGCCAAACCTGGACCAGGGGGACCTGGGGACATCTGTGGTTTCGACTCAATGGACTCCGCCCTTGAGTGGCTCCGACGGGAGCTGGTGAGTCTGGTGGGGTGGGCAGCTTTGCCCAGTCCAGTAGGCTCACGCCCCCTCTCGGCCGCAGCGGGAGATGCAGGCGCAGGACAGGCAGCTGGCAGGGCAGCTGCTGCGGCTGCGGGCCCAGCTGCACCGACTGAAGATGGACCAAGCCTGTCACCTGCACCAGGAGCTGCTGGATGAGGCCGAGCTGGAGCTGGAGCTGGAGCCCGGGGCCGGCCTAGCCCTGGCCCCGCTGCTGCGGCACCTGGGCCTCACGCGCATGAACATCAGCGCCCGGCGCTTCACCCTCTGCTGAGGAACACCTGTGCCCCCCGACTCCCCGCCCCCTCTCCCAATGCCGCTTCCCCTGCCTGCCTGGGAAGAGGAAAGGGAGGGGTGCCCCAGAGGCACCAGCTCCTGGCGGGGGAGGAGGAACATTCAGGTTTCTGAGAGCTGAATTCCAAGAGTGCAAAACCCCAGCATCCTGTTTCCTCTGCTGACCCAGCTGGGAGGGGGAGGAGGAGGAGCTCACACCCTCAAACTCCTCAATAAACGCTTTCTCTGGTTCCCATCAAGGTCTCTTGCAGTCGTTTATTCAGGCCC